TCCTGACCTCGTGATCCACCTACCTCGGCCTCCCAAAGTGTTGGGATTAAAGGCGTGAGCCACCGCACCCGGCCGGAAACAGTATCTCTTAAATAAATTAACAAAAAGCCGGCCGGACTCGGTGGCTCACACCTGCAATCCCAGTACTTTGGGAGGCTTAGGCGGGCAGATCACCTGAGGTCAGGAGTTCGAGATCAGCCTGGCCAACATGGTGAAACCCCATCTCTACTAAAAATACAAAAATTAGCTGGGCATGGTGGCACGCACCTGTAATCCCAGCTACTCGGGACGCTGAGGCACAAGAATTGCTTGAACCTGGGATGCAGAGTTTGCAATGAGCTGAGATCATGCCACTGCACTCCAGCCTGGGAAACAGTGAGACTCAGTCTCAAAAAAAAAAAAAAAAATAAAATAATAATAATAATAATAATAAAGCCAAAGAAGGTGGACTCAGCAGCTGAGTAAACCAGTGCCTGTCTTTGCCTGCCACCTCCACCCCCAGCTCCTCCACCTGCACTGGCAGTGCAGGAGCGCCGTCATTCACTGCTGGCTCCCCTTAGCCGCCTTTATGCCATTGACCCAGGCAGGCCTCCTCCCCTCCTAGAACCAGGGCCTGGAGATGCTGGAGCCTAGCACTAGTGTGTACCCTACAGGTGGGCTGGGCAGGAAGCCAAGCAATCACTGCCCTGAGCTCTTGGTTCTTGCAGGAAACACAGCAGTGGAGAGCAAGACACCAGCACGCTGCCCTCACCACCTCTCCTCACCACGGTGGAGGATGTGAACCAGGTATTCAGGCAGGCTCTGTGGGCACAGACTTGAATGCCACTAAGAACTCTCTTTTGTTTCTCAGGATAACAAAACCAAAACGTGGCCACCCAAAGCACCCTGGCAGCACCCTTCCCCGCTTCCCAGCACGCTGCCCAGCCCCAGCGCACCACTCTATGCAGTCACCAGCCCTGGCAGCCAGTGGAACGACACCATGCAGATGCTGCAGTCCCCAGTGTGGGCCGCAACCAACGACTGCAGTGCCGCTGCCTTCTCCTATGTGCAGACCCCACCCCAGCCCCCACCCCCACCAGCACACAAGGCAGCACCCAAGGGCTTCAAGGCCTTCCCTGGGAAGGGTGAGCGCAGGCCAGCCTATCTGCCCCAGTACTGACCCCAGGCCAGCCAGCCTGCCTGCCTGCCTGCCTGCCCGCCCAGAGCTGTGGGGATGAGTGTCCCCACCCCAGGGCCACTTAGCTGACACCAGCCCCTCAGAGGACCAGTGCGCCCCATCCCAGGGAGGGTTCCTTGGGGACAAGGGTGGTTGGCAGCTCCAAGCCTTTAAACCTGGCTTCTGAAACGATGGCATCAGAGCCCTGGAGAGCCAGCTGGAGACACAGGCGTCTGGCCTTCAGGGGCTTGCTAGGGAACCTGCATGCCTAGTAAGCGCCACAGGTGACTCTGATGCAGGCGCCACAGCCACACTTGAAGAAACACAGCTCTTGGGTTTTTAGTCCTGCTGTGTGTTGGGAAGACATCAGGCCTGAAAGCTGAGGGCATAACTGACCATTTTTTGGAAACCCTCTCCTCCCTCCTCCACACCTTGAGTGATGACCACACCAATCACTGTATTTTATAGCTTTTTTTTTCATGTAGGTTTTTAGTTAAAACATCTCCTGCCTAAAATGCATTGAATATTTTAAGATAACAGATATACTGGCTGGAGGTTTGTTTAACACTATCTATATTTAAGCTTATACAAAATGGGCAAAATATAGAATATTTGTGATTGGAAGCAGTCACCTGGGGTTTCTGGGGGTGGACAGTTCCTCGCCACCCAGCAGCACCCTGGGACTGCGGCCTTTCCCAGCTTTATTGAAGCAGAATGGTGGAACTTGTGCCGGAGGTACACTGCTGAAGGTGCGTGGCGGTGGACCAGCCAGCTGCTGTCCATGTGCAGAGCAAGGCTGCACCTGCTGCCCTTCGATCCTTCCACACATGGCCAGGACACTGCCACAATCCTCGGGGTGTGGTCAAGGGGCACTCAGAGACACCTGCACTAGAAATTGCATTGACATTGTGAGCTGGCTCAGAAGACAAACCAATTAAGATGTAGATAGAAATTAATTTAAGGTCTTTTCTTAAAAAAAAAATCCACCTCATTTTCAGTTAACATGTGCCATTAAATAGATAACATCCTGTGGATTTAGGGATATTTTCCAGCCAGAATGGATCCAGAAGAATTGAATGGTGCTTAAATTGAGAAATAATAATAAATATATCTATATAGAATAGACATATCCCACTGTATATTAATTGAGGTTACAGAAAGTTCTTTATATAAAACTTATTTAAATTTTTCATATTTCATCTTTGAAAAAGTCTGAGAAAAATCCATAATATTTTCTGGTATGAAAGTTTGACAGTATTAATATTTTTTTTATATTTTCTTAAATCATTAAACCATTTTAATATATGTTAACTACTAATAAATGGTTTATTCTTTCTAACTCCATATAAGCTTTTCCAGCAAAGATTGTAATAACACATTTATGTTCTCGTTTTTCTACAGATATAAGTAAATTTATATATAAAAATACCAAAAAGAGGCTGGGCGTGGTGGCTCACGCCTGTAATCCCAGCACTTTGGGAGGCCGAGGCAGGTGGATCACCTAAGGTCAGGAGTTCGAGACCAGCCTGGCCAATATGGTGAAACCCCATCTCTACTAAAAATACAAAAATTAGCCGGGTGTGGTGGCGTGCGCCTGTAGTCCCAGCTACTCGGGAGGCTGAAGCAGAAGAATCGCTTGAACCCGGGAGGCGGAGGTTACAGTGAGCTGAGATTGTGCCACTGCACTCCAGCCTGGGTGACAGAGTGAGATTCCGTCTCAACAAGAAAAAAAAAAAAGAATATATATATATGTATGTATGTATGTATGTAAACACACACACTAATTTGAGAGGACCCGTAGGGTGTCTGAGCCCAGCCACCTGAGTTTTTAGTACTGTGTTGTCAGGCTCTTCCCAGGCCTCAGGTGTTGTCTTTTGTGCTGTGTGGGGATGCATTGCTGCCTGTATTTATGATCTTTTGCCGTGGTTCTGAGCATTCACCTCACCATGTTTACAAAGAACTGTTTTGTATATAGACATTTTCAGGCACGTGCTTTGCACCAACCCTGCGTGGCTCTTGTCTGTGTTAGCTGTCACGGTGTGCACACTAATCTCTGTTAAAGTTGTCTATGGCTGTTCTACTTGTAAGATAGTTTTCTATTTCCTTCAGTAATGTGTCCACAGTACCCTGTATTTCGAGTTCCATTATACTGAAGTACTCATGTTTTAATAGTGCCTCTCCAAAGGCCTCACCTTGGACAGAGGTCAATCCTTGATGCTCCAGCACAGGTGACGTCACTAATTGTCACTTTCCAGTTTGTTTTTCTCTATTAAGGAAGACATTTTCTAATTGCATCTCCATGGGCTGTGAGACTGTGTGAAGCCGTTTGTGTGGTCTCCATGTAGGTGCTGTGTTCCCGGCACCGCCTTGCTCTGAACACTGGTAATTCCAGGTGCTGCGCTTGGCAGAGGGGTCTCGCCAAAGCGCATGTGTGTGCATGTGTGAACGTGTGTGTCCTTTGCATGGTTGGGCGTGGGTGCCTTGCTAGGGCATCAGCAGGACATTGTGTGTATAGTTACAATGCTTCCAAACTGGAACTCTACATTTTGTATCTTTTAAAGCTCCTATAAGTAAAATAACTATTGGCTTTATTAAAAATATACATTTAATAATACTTTGTATCCTTGTTTAAAATGAACTGCAGAG